GGCGGATCGCTTGAGGTCGAGTTCTAAACCAGATTTATTTTTTAAAATGAAGACAAAACTGAAATTCCGAGATACTGAACCCATTTGTTCAAGGTTGCACAACTGAAAGCGCCGGCTTCATGACGACATAACCCAAAAAAAACTGTAGCTGGCGTCTGCTCTCGCGCCCACTTCGCTCTCACAACAGTGCCAAGAGGTCGGCGCCGTCATCACCCCGCGTTTACACGGCTCAACAGGAAGGCCAGGAAATGCCCAAGGCCCCGGCCGTGGTCAAACCGCGCGCGGACCCAGGGCCTTAGCCCCGCCGTCGCCGCGACCCACACTTGCCGGAGTCCTCAGCAGGGCCTCACCGTCCCGCAGGCGCCCCGAGCCCGCGCCTCCGCGGACCTGACGCGCCGCGTAGCTGGTGAGCGGGTAACGGCGGCCGACCTCCGGGAACGACACTGCCCCAAACCGTTCCTTAGCTTGGAAGCCGCCGCCAGGCCTGAAGCTATCGCGGGACTGACCCAGTGCACCGCCCACGGCGAACCACATTTCCCAGAATCCTCCCCCTGCGGTACAAATGTCCCGGAAGCCGCGAACCGCCGGCACCCGAAGACCACACTTCCCAAGGGTCTCTGCGGCTGCGCGGACCTGGTGCGCCGCGGGCAAACCGGTCACGGCTTTGTAAGTAGCTTAACCGCCTGGGGCCGTCGACCTAGAGCCGGCCAGCTAGGACCATGCGCAAATTGTCCTGGGGCACACAGTCGTCCTCTGGTGAACGATACAACTCGAAACCAAGGGACACCCTCTACTTATAAGGGCCATGGCGCCCGGACCAAGAAATTACATTTCCCAGAAAACTGCAGCCGTGCCAAGGTCTTCCGGGTCATTCCTGCGCTCACACAAACGTTTCCCTCCGAGACATGGGCAGCCCTTGCTGGTACCGCGCAAGTGCTCGCCGTTGCTAGCAAAGGGGCTCCTCTCATCCCAAACCCTGCCGCTATGCTGTTCACCTTCAGGTCTTTTTTTTTTTTTTTTTTTGGCACTCATTTGCCCAAGACGATAACTCACAAAACGCCCTGTGGCCCGACTGTCACGACTGTAGTTCGCCAACCAAGGGCATTTCCTGGAAATGCAAGGGGACACGTATCTGTGACACTAATGGCCGTTCTGACGTGCGTTACGCCCCTGGAAGGACTTGGAAATACTGAACTTGAGTGAGCACTGGGAGGATGGAGACCCTCATCCTGGGAGGAGTCACTCCTCCCGCAGCCATCACAGCCTGACGCCCCCTCTCCCCAGAAGTGCTTCTTAGGCCCACCCAAAAGGGCAATGGACCTCTCTGTATGCAAGCCAGAGCAGTCTACTGTTTGTGTATATTTGGGTTGTTTACTTTCTTTTTAACACTTAAATGTTAATTGACTTCAATCATTTTTAAAATTATAAATAGTGTCGCTATAGACTTTTTTGTACTTATTAAGTACTGACCTGCATGATCTTCGTGAAGCAGTGCTTCTGTTACCAGAAAGGGGTCCGGATCCGACCCCAAGAGAGAGTTCTTAGAGCTCACGCAAGAAAAAATCCATGGGAGAGCACAGTGCAAAGCCAAAGCAAGTGTATTAAGAAAGTAAAGAAACAATGGGTACTCCATTGTTAGAGCAGCAGCTTGGGCTGCTGGACTAGGGATACTTGTATTTATTGCTTGATGATGTGCTAAACAAGGGTGGATTATTCATGAGTTTTCCAGGAAAGAGGTGGGCAATTTCAATTTCTCGGAGCTGAGGGCTTCCCAGCTTTTTGAACCATACAGGGTAACTTCTGAACCTTACCATGGCATTTGTAAATTGCCATGGCACTGATGAGCGTTTCTCTTAGCGTGCTAATGCATATAATTAGCATATAACCGAGAGGTGAAGCCAGCTGGGCTTCTGGATCAGGTGGGGCCTTGGAGAACTTTTCTGTATAGCTGAAGGATTGTAAATACACCAATCAGTGCTCTGTGTCTAGCTAAAGGTTTGTAAATGCACCAGTCAGCACTCTGTAAAAACGGACCAAACAGCACTCTGTAAAATAGACCAATCAGCGCTCTGTAAAATGGACAAATCAGCAGGATGTGGGCGGGGCCAAATAAGGGAATAAAAACGGGCCACCCGAACAACCAGCGGCAACCGCGCTGGGGTCTACTTCCCAGGTGTGGGATGTTTGTTCTTTTGCTCTTTGGGTCTGCACTACCTTTATGAGCTGCAACACTCACCCTGAAGGTCTGCAGCTTCACTCTTGAAGCCAGCGAGACCACAAACCCACTGGGAGGAACGAACAACTCCAGACACGCCGTCTTTAGGAGCTGTAACACTCACTGTGAAGGTCTGCAGCTTCACTCCTGAAGCCAGCGAAATCATGAACCCACCGGGAGGAACAAACAACTCCAGCACGACTCCAGACGCACCGCCTTTATGAGCTGTAACACACACCGCGAGGGTCTGCAGCTTCACTCCTGAAGCCAGCCAGACCAGGAACCCACCAGAAGGAACCAATTCCGGACACATAACAAGCAGCAGTGAGGACACCAAAGGTCAGTCTCCTCGCCATCTTGATTTTGGTGGGAGGCCTCCCCCATCTCTCCCTTTCTTTCTCAGACACAGACCCAGATGCAGAGGCAGAGGCAGCCACACAGCCCCTCCCAGCCACAATCACAACCTCATATTCATATAATCACAGACCCTCCACCCCACATAGTGGGTGGAATCCTGCCAGCGCATTCCACTCACACACACACAAAATCCCATTCTCACACACGTGCACCCAAGCCTCGTCCCGCACACACAACATGACAGGCCACAGAGCCGGCTGAGAGTCTCAGCACGCATGGACGCCTGCACTGCGCAGGTTGCAGCCCAGGCTGCAGGACCACAGGTGGCAGGGACGACACAGCAGGTGGCCGGCCAGGGAGTGGCAGTGGCCTCCATCCTCCCTGCTCAGCCACAGCCCCTGCTTCAGCGTCTGCCAGTCCAACTGTCAACTCATCCACTCAACTTTACAACTGGAATGTGGGGGCGTTCAGGGCCCTGCCACTGGTGACGGCCACTCTAAGTCCTACCCAATGCTGGGTAGGTCCTTTAAGAGGCCCAAGTCCTGGGCGCTACTATGAGGTTCTGTACGTGCACAGTGATGGCTCATGCCTGGCCGAGGTGAGCCCACTCAGTCTGGGTGGCACAGCCTAATCTAGGAACTGCTCTGCGGTTCTACATGGCTCTCAGCAGCCCAGTGAGTGTCCTCTGCACCGGGCGTGTCCCTCAGGTGCTCCTAGCCAGACCCTCCCTTGACACAGTAGGGCACAAACCGCTATTGGAGCGGCACTGGCACCCGAGTGTACAAGCGTCAGCATCCCTGCTGCCTTCCCCACCCCCAGCTGTCCCCACCTGCTGATTCTGCCCCTGGGGTCACACTTACAATTTAGGGTCCTGTCAGGAGACAAAAATCACGTGAGTGACATCAGCTCCCTCATATGTAGGTGCTGGGAAAAGGGCTTGTGGGGTGCCTGTATAAACTGGCCATAAAAATACGGGAATAAGTTGTGGAAAGCCACAAAAGGCCTCTGAGGAGGAAAGCCTCCTAATTGCCATCATGTTCCCATGCTCAGAGCAAGACCCGCTGTCTTCTCTGTAAACACTGTGCTCAGGGAGAAAGACACTTCTTTGAAACACTGGAATGTGGACAGACGTGCAGGCTCCCAGTCAAGGCCGCTCCTACTAGCTACTCTCCAACAAGTTAAAGTTATGCTGTTTGAGCACAAAGGAGACTCATTTAAACTGCTATTGCTATAGATTATGCCTGTGATGCACTGCCACCCTTTCACTGTTTCTCCCTGAACATCTGCTTCTTAGATCGAAGGGACTGTACTCAATAAATAGTGTGGAGACCAGAGCTCGGCACCTTTTGCAGCCTCCACATTTTGCACTGGCCCCCTGGCTCCCCACCTTTCACTCTTAACTTGTCTTTTCTCAATCCTTTGTCACCACCAGACTTCGGGTACCCTACGGGTAGTGTTGAGGCTGGTCCCCAACATGTAGGATCCCTTCACTGTGTCACATGTGTCCCTAACACACTTGCTACATCTCATGTCCTTTAGGTTCTGTGTTTTACTCCAGATAATGTTCTTTGAATCTAAATTACAGTTTACTGATTTCTCAAAAGCTGCACCTAATGTGCTATCCATTCAGACAGACATACTCACTTAGCAAATGTTTGTTGAGCCAGCACTCAGTGGCAGATTCTGTGCTAGGGCGTGCCAAGTGCAGACACACGTTTGCCAAGACACAGGGTCACATGTGCATGCACACTCAGACTTGCAGGCTTACACCAGTGTTCAGCCTGCTCCCAATCCCAGGGAGCTCCAGGGAGGACAGAGAGAATGTCACAACACCCAACCCCTCCCACTGCATGCTGAGTCCAGTTCCCGATACGCTGCCACCCCAACAGCATGGCCCAGGGCCGAGGGTCTCTCTGCAGACCTGCCCTGACCACATTCACACACACACACACACACACACACACACACACACACACACACACACACACGAAGAGGCATGTGCCTTGTTCAGATATACATAAAGCTCACCCATCGCCAAATTCCCTGCCTGTGCCTGCTGGGACCAGACTCCGCTGTCATGAGGGTGACATCCGCCACCTGTGCTCTTCTGCTGGCTCTGATCTGCAGCGTCCAGCTGGGTAAGAAAGAGGCGAGCAGGGCTGGGAGGAAGTCTGTTTTCTTATCTCACCTCATCCTCCACAGGGGATGCCTGCCTGGATATCGATAAACTGCTTGCGAATGTTGTGTTTGATGTGTCCCAAGACCTCCTGAAGGAGGAGCTTGCTCGTTACAACCCCAGTCCCCTGACAGAGGAGTCCTTCCTCAATGTCCAGCAATGCTTTGCCAATGTCTCCGTGACAGAAAGATTTGCTCATTCAGTTGTTATTGTGAGTGTGCCCGGGGGGACCTGCACACACTAACCGGCTCCTCTCTTTCTTCTTTTTCCAACAGAAGAAGATCCTTCAGAGCAACGATTGCATAGAAGCAGCCTTCTGATCTGAGGACCCCTGCAGATCAGATATTGGCCCTCCTGCCTTCCTTGGGGCTCCCCGCGTTCCTGGCCTGGCTCTGTTCATCACTACAGAGACCCCAATGAACACCTGCAGCTCAGTTCTGTGTTCTGGCATCTGTGTGGGGTTGGCTGTGACCGCATATGCAGAGTGTGACCAGGGTCCCAGTGTGAAAATATGCGACTGAGGAAAAACTCTACAGGTGTAGCATAGACATGCCTGTTTTCTTTTTGGCGGGGAGGAGGGTGGCTGGAGTGCATTGGCGCGATCTTGGCTCACTGCAGCCTCCACCTTCTGGGTTCAAGCGATTCTCCTGCCTCTGCCTCCTGAGTAGCAGAATACAGCCACACACCACCACGCTTGGCTAATTTTTGTATTTTTAGTGGAGACAGGGTTTTGCCATGTTGGCCAGGCTGGTCTCAAACTCCTGACCGCAAATGATCCACCTACCTCAACCTCCAACGTGCTAGGGTTAGAGGCATGAGCCACTGTGTCCAGTCGATATGCCTGTTTTCGGAACCCAGGAAATCAACCTTAACACACTTCTCCATCCCTACCTACCCAAGCTGTCCTTTTTTCTCCCCCTACCTCTACCCCACAACCCCTCAATGCAGAACCTCCAGGGCTCCCCAGGACTCGGGATGCTGGAGGCTGGGAAATCACACCCTCCTGGCTAAGTCACAAGCCTCAGCGTCCCCATAAATACCTGCAGCTCAGCTCTGCTCCTGGGGCTGGTGGGACCAGGCAATCTGCATGAGGCCATGGGTCTGTGTGGCCATGTCACCATGACAGGGGACATTGACATTGAGGTCACAGGGAACGAGTGCCACCCTCAAACACGGCCCCTCTCTCCCACCTCACCCCTCAGTTGATTTCATCCTCGATGGAGGTCTCAGTGGCCTTCAATACACTGATGAGGCTCCATCAACTCCTTCTGGGGGAGGTCCCTCCCCAAACCTCAAGCCCTTTCCGCAGGCTCCTTGGACCTCCCAGGCGGTGGTCGCCTACCCCTATCAGCTCACACCGCCCTAGACTCCTCCCTCTCCCTCCCACCCAGGTGTCTCTCAGATGACACCCTCCAAACCCTGTCCCTCCCTCCTGCTCAGGTCAGCGAGACCTCCATCCCTCTGAGTCTCCCTGCCTCCAGCCTCACTCCCCTTCCATGGGAATACCAGCCTGGATCTTCTTTCTCCCTGGATCTTTGAGAGCTCATTTCCCTACAAGTGCAGACCCACCTTCAGCAGGGCACACACGGCTGGCCAGGACAAGGCTCCACTGCTGACCACCCTATCTTTGCACTCCCAGATTTCCTTTCAACATTCTTCTCCTCCCTCACTCCCACTGCCCAAAATGCCCTTTCTCCCTTCCACCCATTCTCCTTGTCATCCCTCAGCCGTCATCTCCTCCAGGTCACACGTTTCAGTCCCCCATCTCAGGACACATCATCTCCCCTCTGTCCCCAGAATTGGCCTCATTTAATGCACTTTCCATCCCAGTCATCACCCATCCACTCAGCCAGGGAAGAAGTGTCCCCTGCCACACATCAGGCCCTTTCCCAGAGCCGGGCACCCAGTGGAAAACAAGGCAGGTGACGGCCCTGCTTCCCTGAAGTTCACATCCAAGGTGAAGAGGGGGTTGCAAAGCTCAAGAAAATTGTAATAGTGATGAGAACCACAAGGACCACCCAACAGGGAAATGTGATCAGGCGGGACTGGCTTGAGGTGCCACATTGGTCAGGTGGTCCCAGAAGGCATCTGAGGAGACAACATCTCCCCTGAGTCCTGAAGAACCTGAGGCAGCCACCAGGTGAAGGTCTGGGGCAGGGAATGCGGCATGATGAGAAAGGATTTGTTGTGTTGGAGAAATGGCCAGTGCAGCTGGAACAAGGGGCAGCAGGGAAGGAGGTCACGTCAGAAAACGAGGCAAGTGCCAGGTCACGCAGGACCTTGCAGAAAGGTGGATCCTTTCCATGTGCAGTGAAAAATCCTGGGAGGGGATGAGCAGGACTTACGAGGTCACACTTTCCCTGTTGGAATAGAGCAACGGGGGCGGCAGTAGAGGCAGGAAGACCAACTGGGAGTCCCTGTGGCCGTCCAGGTAGACACCGTGGCCTTGTCACAGTGCAGCCCTGGAGAGACACGAGGGAGACAGAGGCTGGGGCAGCACTGACAGCACCTGCTGTTGAATTGAATATGGGGAGAGGATGTGGAGAGAAGGGGAATCAAAATGATCTCATCACATTTGGGCTGGAGCAGCTGGCTGGATGTGATGCCACTGCTGAGAAGGTGAAGCCTGGGGAGGAGCAGGTTTAGGGCAAAGATCCAGAGTCCCATGCTGGCCTGGATAAGTTTCCCACATCCAAGACATCCATTAGCTATCCAGGAGGACGGGACACAGGGGGTGTGAGACGCTCTAGTTTGGAGCTCATGGAATAGTTGGGCCTGGAGACAAAAACATGTAAATTTCAGCATTTCAATGGAATTTAAATCTGTGGAGCTAAAGAAAATAATGCAGATCATGCTACTTATTCAGTCTCAATTAAAACTCAGCTTGTAGCAATCAAAGATGGAGAGTTTCAACCAGAAGTAAATGAAAAGAATTAGAAATGCCCTGAGAAATTTGGACAAACATGTTATTGATATAAATACTTTGAGATGCAAAAGCATTTCACATGTGTTTGAAAGAATAAGGAAAATGTTAGAAAATAATTGTCACTGAAGATGAGTCTACCCATGATCTGTCAGTTGTCCTGAAATTGAGTAATTTCTTAAAATGACAATGTCCTGTGAGTTTACTTTAACTAAAATGCTTACGACTCTGTTATTCTTAATGATATGTGATGATCTCTGTATTGTTGGTATAAGGAATTATATTCCCTACTTGTATGTTTCATAGAATATTGAATTTCAGCCATAACTTAGTAATATTA